CTATTACCCCAGGGCTTTAGAGCAACTGTGATCAATTCTGGCACAGCATCAGATCCATAATTTTCTTTGCTACTCTGATTTCTACGTTTTTTGTATTTTCAAAGTAATGTGACCGCAACTGTTAAGTTATTAAAATTGCTCCTGAGATGAGGGCACTCGAGACACAAACACACGGAGAGGTTCGTCCGCTATTCCTCTCATTTACTAAGCTCACACGTCTACCCTGAGGATTTGGAAACACTGTATGATTCTGCACTTACTGTGCACTTATCCCTTAGTGCTAAGGGGTAAACAGATACCCACCGGGCTGTCTAAGGCGCAGCCTCAAGGCAAGGAAGAAGGGTGCTGGGTCGCAGGGGATGAGAGGGCGGGGCGGCCACTTTGCTGCAGGAGATACCCAAAGCCAGTTAGCACTGAGGAAGTCAGAAGAGAATTGTCAGTCTCTCGGACACCTTCATTTTCTGCCCCGGAAATTTCTCCTCCGCTGTTGTCTGGGCTCCACTTCCGACCCCCAGTTGCTACCAGCTGTAGTCCGACCTATCGTGGCCCGGGCTAGTGCCAGCCTCCCGCCGCTACCTCCGCCTCGTCCCTTCTCCTCTGCGCCTGCGCGACCGGAAAATTCGCGAAGGTTCCTGAAACGCAACGGATCGTTTCCGGAAGCCGGTAGCCGCCTCAGTCGTCAGACCGGTGCTAGCGACACGGGAGTGGCAAACGCATCCTCTTGCCGTTCCCGGTGTTTGGGCCTTGCCTGTGACGGTGGGAAAAGAAAATGGCCTTGCTGTGCTACAACCGGGGCTGCGGTCAGCGCTTCGATCCTGAGACCAATTCCGACGGTAAGAGGAACGCGCCGCCAGCCCTCCCTCCCCTCCACCTCATCAGCAGGGGAGGCCCTTTGGGCCGGAGGGTGTCCGCGGATCTCCTGCAGCCGTCCTCGCGCGGCCCCAGGTCCATGCCCCTCCTGGGCCTCCCTTGGCTGCCCGCGCAGCCCGCCGGCCGCCCCTCTGTTGCGCCGCGTTCCCTTGGCGAGCGCCCGGCCCCGGCGCCTGACTGTCCTCTGCCACTGCGGAGAGAGACGCTCCCATGGATCCACGTGTTTCCCCCGTCGTCCCCGCACTCCTTTTAAGTCGCCTGGAATTTAGAACGAACACGTTTCTCCTCTGGCCCTCCAGTCTCTGGGGAAGCAAAAATTAACGAGGTACTGGTGAGCTTGCTTTGTAGTTCCCGAAGGGTACTTTTTTTTTTTTCTCTGTTTTCTCCAGATGCTTGCACATACCACCCAGGTGTTCCGGTCTTTCACGATGCATTAAAGGTAGGAACTATATTTTCATTTTTTTCATATCTAGTTTTTAGTTTCCTTCTCTTGTTTTTCATAGGGTTGGTCTTGCTGTAAGAGAAGAACAACTGATTTTTCTGATTTCTTAAGCATTGTAGTAAGTACTAATTATTTTTTCTAGATTATCTTATAGCTCTTAATGAATTATCTTTCACTAACAGGGCTGTACAAAAGGTAGACATAATAGTGAGAAGCCACCTGAGCCAGTCAAACCTGAAGTCAAGACTACTGAGAAGAAGGAGCTATGTGAATTAAAACCCAAATTTCAGGAACACATCATTCAAGCCCCTAAGCCAGTAGAAGCAATAAAAAGACCAAGGTATACTTTATACAGTTACATATTTTTGTCACAATAATGGTAATAAGGTTTCAAAATTCTCCAGCCCAGATGAACCAATGACAAATTTGGAATTAAAAATATCTGCCTCCCTAAAACAAGCACTTGATAAACTTAAACTGTCATCAGGGAATGAAGAAAATAAGAAAGGTAAGATTTTATTTTGTTTTATTGTTAATTATTTTTTAATTTGATTTTTTTTTCTTTGTTACAGAAGAAGACAATGATGAAATTAAGATTGGGACCTCATGTAAGAATGGAGGGTGTTCAAAGGTATATATCACAAGATTTGTGATGTGTTATGAGCTAATTTTTTTTCTCTTTGTTTCCTTTTTAGACATACCAGGGTCTAGAGAGTCTAGAAGAAGTCTGTGTATATCATTCTGGAGTACCTATTTTCCATGAGGGGTAACTTATGCATGACTTATTAAAATAGTTTATATTTCTGAAGTTTTTCTGTGATAATTTAAAGGATGAAATACTGGAGCTGTTGTAGAAGAAAAACTTCTGATTTTAATACATTCTTAGCCCAAGAGGGCTGTACAAAAGGGAAACACATGTGGACTAAAAAAGATGCTGTAAGTAACTCTTCCAAAAATAGCACACTGGGTTTTAACTTACAGAGTTTCTCTTACATTACAGGGGAAAAAAGTTGTTCCATGTAGACATGACTGGCATCAGACTGGAGGTGAAGTTACCATTTCAGTATATGCTAAAAACTCACTTCCAGAACTTAGCCGAGTAGAAGCAAATAGCACATTGGTAAGTACATCTTATAATTTTGGGTAAAAGTTTTAGATCAATTAACTGTGTATATCTTTTTCAGTTAAATGTGCATATTGTATTTGAAGGAGAGAAGGAATTTGATCAAAATGTGAAATTATGGGGTGTAAGTATTACAAATTTATAAGAATTTTTTTTGGTTTCCTGTAATTCTCTTTGATATGTTACAGGTGATTGATGTAAAGCGAAGTTATGTAACTATGACTGCAACAAAGATTGAAATCACTATGAGAAAAGCTGAACCGATGCAGTGGGCAAGCCTTGAACTGCCTGCAGCTAAAAAGCAGGAAAAACAAAAAGATGCCACAACAGATTGAGTGGGAGATGGAAGGAAGGCTATTACATTATTTCCGAATTTTTAATACTGTGTGAAGTGGTGGCTTGCTGCTGTAATCTTTTGTTTTGTTGTTGTGTTACTGAATGTGGCATTTCAGGGTTAACATTAGGTTCTTAAAAGCCAAAGTCAGTTTGTCTTTTTGTGCCTCTCATCTTTCTTTTGTGTTATGTAAGATTGATTATTCATTTCTCCCTACTGGTAGGAACCATAGTTGTGTCCTATACTTGAAGAGGCTGGAAAGTAGCCCATAACCATAATTGCAGTATTTCTTTGTATTTCTCTGTTAAGCAAAGAAATATTAAGGAACATTTTTTTTATGTTTTTGTATTATTCCATAATTAGTAAAGCAAGATGAAATGTCAAATTTTAATCAGTTTTTTCATGGATTTGTGTTCTTACAGTACTTGAAAATATTTAAGGAAGAGATGAAGCTCTGCAGTTTTTTCTATGTGGGATGATTACTTTTTTAAGGAGGATTAATTCTGAGGTAGTATAGTAACTAAAGGGGAATATATGAATTGTTTAACAAATTAGAATTTGTTTACAACTACTTGAATTTTTAAATTATGTCAAAACTTACATTACTTGCCAAGCAGTATGATGTTATAGGAAACATAAATAAGATTACAGAGGTATCAATTTGGTTAAAATTCACCATTTTATAAGACTAAGCAATAATCTTAACAACCTCTTTCCTGAATATTTAAATGTGTTTGTATGGTGTTATGACTAATTGTTACTGATTTAGAGACTAAGCCCTCTTAAAACCTTTAGTTAAATATAAAAAGAAATTATATATATCTTGCCTCCCTGATGGAAAACTATATAAAATTGTAGACTTAAAAGGTTTGTGGAAATACATTAGGATATCAGAAAACTAAATATATGGAGTTGCTTTATGACTATTACATGTTAAATAAAAATAGCTTAATTGTTTTGGAGTTTTTTTTTAAAGTCATGAAGAGCTTCACAATTCTAGTGATACAATGTTGACTATATATTGTACTTTATATTAAATATAGGTAATACAGAATTAGATCGTTTGGATAGGTTTTGAGTTAGTGCAGAACTCAAGAAGAAAAATTAGGAAATATTCTGAAGGCCAGAACTCTGGAAGAACTTAGAAAGTTTGGGAATAAATTAAACTTATGTAGATTTAAAATTAAAAGGGGTTTATTTCCCAAACCCCTTGAGTCTTTTCTTTTCCTTGGTATTTATGGAATTCTTACAAAGAAAAATTTGCAGAAGTACTATTTTCGTGAATAAAACATATGTATCATTCTACTACCATTAGCAAATAACTTAGTTGTAGTTAATATAATTGTTAAAAGGTTTAGCTCTGTTACAAATAAAAACATAAAGATCTGGCAACCAGACTTTCATGATGTTACATTACCATGACAAGAAACTCTGGGCAGTAAAAGTTGGACCCACATGGAGTACATAAGCATCTGATACCTGGAGATGTATTTAAAATTTTTCAAGTTATCTTCCATGATTTAGGAACCATTTAGAGACATGAAGTCTTTATGGGTTGGGGGAAAGGTTGATAATTAGTTTGATTAAAGGTAATGATTAATATCCCTTTTTGTTCATACTTCCTTCTGAGGCTGTTTTCCCCTAAACAGTATCTTAATCTGTTACATGTAATTGAAATATTATTTGAAGCAGTGAGTTATTGTAACCTCAGATTAGTTACATTGATCAAAACATTGATTTATACACACACACACACACATACATATGTAGCTTTTATATTTAGTCTGGTTACATTAGTGACCATGGTATTTACTTTCTTCTTAAGGAGCCTTTGAATTTCTTGTCCAGATAAAAATCCGAATATTTCTCTTAGACTCATACATAAAGGGACACAGTTATCGTTAGGTAGCATATGTTTTACTATCGGTTTGTCAAAAAAGTTAATAAAAAGTGCTTATTGATTTATTTCTCTAGAAATTTGCTTTGTCTTTTTTAGCATTAAAAATAAT